AATGTATAGTAATAGAATGAAATAGACATTTCTTTGATACAGCTCTGGATGAACACCTCAGGGGCTCACAACCAGGACCTGTTCTGGGACTTGGTGACCATTGTGTCCACGTTCAATTGAGTTCAAATTTAACATTTAACTTTTCCTCCATAAATTCTCCTGTCTTCATGAATTGGCTCTGTCTAGGCAAAGGGCAAAATGAACCCCTTGGGCTGTTACATAACCTCCACCTCCTGGGTTCAAGTGATTCTCCTGCCTCAGCCTCCGGAGTAGCTGGGACCACAGATGTGCACCACCATACCCAGCTAATTTTTTACATTGTGAGTAGAGATGGGGTTTCACCATGTTGGCCAGGCTAGTCTTGAACTCCTGACCTCAAGTGATCCACCCACCTTGGCCTCCCAAAGTGTTGGGATTACTGGCATGAGCTACCTGTGCCTGACCCTAAATTATTTCTATCTCTTATAGCAGTTTGAAATTACTTAAAGGTTGTTTCAAGTTGAAAAAATAAGAAGAATGTGGATAAAAATAAAATATAAATAGATAAAAAAATTACAGGGATTACAAAATATATATGTAAATCTGGAGTGGTCAAAAATGACAAATTTGATTTATTTATAAGGTTTTATTAAAATTAGCTTTAATCGTTAATACACTATTACCAAAGTAAAAGCTGATTTTCTCTTGAACAAAAATTTTATGTATTATTAATATGACAGCAAAATACTTCTGTTCACCTTTGAATACATTCAACAAGACAGAGAGTAAAAAAGAGATAAAATGTTCCCATGCTCTGGCATGGACCAGGCTCAGCTCTGGGAGGAAGCCCTGCCTGAAAAGGCTGCAGCTTAGGCTGTCACTCTTTTCTTCACTCCGCCCAGCAGCTGATCACATCTTCTGTCACTCAGTGTCTGAGGGGGCGGGACCTTAAGCATTAGCCAATCAGAGGCGCTGGGCTGGAAACCGTCCAATCAGGCACGCAGCTGGAATGAACAGGACGGCTTCCGGATTTGGCGGGGTCTTTGTCTCTCCCTGCAGCTGGAGCTCCAGGTCGTCTGTTCACTGCTCTCTGTCTTCTTCTCCTAGAGGCCCAGCCTCTGTGGCCCTGTGTCCTGCAGGTATTGGGAGATCCACAGCTAAGACGCCAGGACCCCCTGGAAGCCTAGAAATGGTGAGAGTGCCGGTCCAGCATCCCGAGAGAGGTGAAGTGTCTGTGGCGGGACTCAGGCCTCCCTTGGTGAAAATGTGTGTGTGTATATTTTTCAGGGGCCATTGCAATTTAGAGATGTGGCCATAGAATTCTCTCTGGAGGAGTGGCATTGCCTGGACATGGCACAGCGGAATTTATATAGGGATGTGATGTTAGAGAACTACAGAAACCTGGTCTTTCTTGGTGAGAAAAACTTTAATACATAACTCATAATAAAGATTCATGTTATTTATTTTTGATAAAACAGGTATTGTTGTCTCAAAGCCAGACCTCATCACCCATCTGGAGCAAGGAAAAAAACCTTCGACTATGCAGAGACATGAGATGGTAGCCAACCCCTCAGGTAGGTGTGAGTGAAAATGAATACAACAGACAGTGAAGTAGTGTGTTTTTATGGTTTCTTTCAGTTTTGTGTTCTCATTTTAACCAAGACCTTTGGCCAGAGCAGAGCATAAAAGATTCTTTCCAAAAACTGATACTGAGAAGGCATAAAAAATGTGGACATGATAATTTGCAGTTAAAAAAAGGCTGTGAAAGTGTGGATAAGTGTAAAGTGCACAAAAGAGGTTATAATGGACTTAACCAATGTTTGACAACTACCCAAAGCAAAATGTTTCAATGTGATAAACATGGGAAAGTCTTTCATCAATTTTCAAATACAAACAGACATAAGATAAGACATACTGGAAAAAACCCTTGCAAATTTACAGAATGTGGCAAAGCTTTTAACCGGTCCTCAACCTTTACTACACATAAGAAAATTCATACTGGAGAGAAACCCTATAAATGTATAGAATGTGGCAAAGCCTTCAACCGGTCCTCACACCTTACTACACATAAGATAATTCATACTGGAGAGAAACGGTACAAATGTGAAGACTGTGGCAAAGCCTTTAACCGCTCCTCTAACCTTACTACACATAAGAAAATTCATACTGGAGAGAAACCCTACAAATGTGAAGAATGTGGCAAGGCCTTTAAGCGCTCCTCTATCCTTACTACACATAAGAGAATTCATACTGGAGAGAAACCCTACAAATGTGAAGAATGTGGCAAAGTTTTTAAGTACCTTTCTTCCCTTTCTACACATAAGATAATTCATACTGGAGAGAAACCCTACAAATGTGAAGAATGTGGTAAAGCCTTCAACTGGTCCTCACACCTTACTACACATAAGAGAATTCATACTGGAGAGAAACCCTACAAATGTGAAGAATGTGGCAAAGGCTTTAAGTACTCCTCTACCCTTACTAAACATAAAATAATCCATACTGGAGAGAAACCCTACAAATGTGAAGAATGTGGTGAAGCCTTTAAGTACTCCTGTTCCCTTACTGCACATAAGATAATTCATACTGGAAAGAAACCTTACAAATGTGAAGAATGTGGCAAAGTGTTTAAGCACTCCTCTCCCCTTTCTAAACATAAGAGAATTCATACTGGAGAGAAACCCTACAAATGTGAAGAATGTGGCAAAGCCTTCAGTCGGTCCTCTATTCTTACTACACATAAGATAATTCACACTGGAGAGAAACCCTACGAATGTGAAGACTGTGGCAAAGCCTTTAACCGCTCCTCTAACCTTACTAAACACAAGAAAATTCATACTGGAGAGAAGCCTTACAAATGTGAAGAATGTGGCAAGGCCTTTAAGTGCTCCTCTATTCTTACTACACATAAGAGAATTCATACTGCAGATAAACCCTACAAATGTGAAGAATGTGGCAAAGACTTTAAGTACTCCTCTACCCTTACTAGACATAAGAAAATTCATACTGGAGGGAAACCACACAAGTGCAATAAATGTGGCAAAGCCTTTATTTCATCCTCAAACCTTAGTAGACATGAGATAATTCATATGGGAGGGAATCCCTACAAATGTGAAAATGTGGCAAAGCCTTAGACACTCCTCTACCCTTACTAGACATAAGATAATTCATACTGGAGAGAAACCCTATGAGTTTGATGAATGTGGGAAAGACTTTAACCAGCTATCAACTTTTACTAAATATGAGAATTTATGGAACACAAACACTACAAATATAAAGAATGTGACAAAGCTTTTAGGAAGTTCTCAACCCTTATTACACATAATTCATACTGGATAGAAACCCTACACCTGTGAAGAATGTGGCATAGCCTATAACAATTTTCAATCAATTCTTTTTTTTTTTTTTTGAGATGAAGTTTCATGCTTGTCACCCAAGCTGGAATACAATGTGATGATCTCGGATCACTGAAACCTCTGCCTCCCGGGTTCAAGCCATTTTCCTGCCTCAGCTTGTCTAGTAGATGAGATTATGGGGGGTGGAGCCAAGATGGCTGAATAGGTACAGCTCCTGTCTACAGCTCCCAGCCTGAGCGACGCAGAAGATGGGTGATTTCTGCATTTCCGTCTGATGTACCAGGTTCATCTCACTAGGGAGTGCCAGACAGTGGCTGCAGGACAGTGGGTGCAGTGCACTGTGCATGAGCTGAAGCAGGGCGAGGCATTGCCTCACTCACGAAGCGCAAGGAGTCAGGGAGTTCCCTTTCCTAGTCAAAGAAAGGGGTGACAGATGGCACCTGGAAAATTGGGTTACTCCCACCCTAATACTGCGCAATTCCAATGGGCTTAAAAAATGGCACACCAGATTATATCCTGCAGCTGGCTCAGAGGGTCCTATGCCCATGGAGTCTCACTGATTGCTAGCACAGCAGTCTGAGATCAAACTGCAAGGCAGCAGCGAGGCTGGGGGAGGAGCGCCTGCCATTGCCCAGGCTTGCTTAGGTAAAGCAGCTGGGAAGCTAGAACTGGGTGGAGCCCACCACAGCTCAAGGAGGCCTGCCTGCCTCTGTAGGCTCCACCTCTGGGGTCAGGGCACAGACAAAAAGACAGCAGTAACCTCTGCAGACTTAAACGTCCCTGTCTGACAGCTTTGAAGAGAGTAGTGGTTCTCCCAGCACGCAGCTGGAGATCTGAGAACGGGCAGACTGCCTCCTCAAGTGGGTCTCTGACCCCCGAGCAGCCTAACTGGGAGGCACACCCCAGTAGGGGCAGACTGACACTTCACACGGCTGGGTACTCCTCATATAAAACTTCCAGAGGACCGATCAGGCAGCAGCATTTGTGGTTCATGAAAATCCGCTGTTCTACAGCCACTGATGCTGATACCCAGGCAAACAGCGTCTGGAGTGGACCTCTAGCAAACTCCAACAGACCTGCAGCTGAGGGTCCTGTCTGTTAGAAGGAAAACTAACAAACAGAAAGGACATCCACACCAAAAACCCATCTGTACATCACCATCATCAAAGACCAAAAGTAGATAAAACCACAAAGATGGGGAAAAAACAGAGCAGAAAAACTGGAAAGTCTAAAAAGCAGAGCACCTCTCCTCCTCCAAAGGAACACAGTTCCCCACCAGCAACAGAACAAAGCTGGATGGAGAATGACTTTGATGAGTTGAGAGAAGAAGGCTTCAGACGATCAAACTACTCCGAGCTACAGGAGGAAATTCAAACCAAAGGCAAAGAAGTTAAAAAATTAGACGAATGTATAACTAGAATAACCAATGCAGAGAAATGCTTAAAGGAGCTGATGGAGCTGAAAGCCAAGGATCAAGAACTACGTGAAGAATGCAGAAGCCTCAGGAGCCAATGCGATCAACTGGAAGAAAGGGTATCAGTGATGGAAGATGAAATGAATGAAATGAAGTGAGAAGGGAAGTTTAGAGAAAAAAAATTAAAAAGAAACAAAGTCTCCAAGAAATATGGGACTATGTGAAAAGACCAAATCTACCTCTGATTGGTGTACCTGAAAGTGAGGGGGAGAATGGAACCAACTTGGAAAACACTCTGCAGGATATTATCCAGGAGAACTTCCCCAATCTAGCAAGGCAGGCCAACATTCAGATTCAGGAAATACAGAGAACGCCACAAAGATACTCCTTGAGAAGAGCAACTCCAAGACACATAATTGTCAGATTCACCAAAGTTGAAATGAAGGAAAAAATGTTAAGGGCAGCCAGAGAGAAAGGTCGGGTTACCCACAAAGGGAAGCCCATCAGACTCACAGCTGACCTCTTGGCAGAAACTCTATAAGCCAGAAGAGAGTGGGGGCCAATATTCAACATTCTTAAAGAAAAGAATTTTCAACCCAGAATTTCATATCCAGCCAAACTAAGCTTCATAAGTGAAGGAGAAATAAAATACTTTACAGACAAGCAAATGCTGAGAGATTTTGTCACCACCAGGCCTGCCCTAAAAGAGCTCCTGAAGGAAGCACTAAACATGGAAAGGAACAACTGATACCAGCCGCTGCAAAATCATGCCAAAATGTAAAGACCATCGAGACTAGGAAGAAACTGCATGAACTAACGAGCAAAATAACCAGCTAACATCATAATGACAGCATCAAATTCTCACATAACAATATTAGCTTTAAATGTAAATGGGCTAAATGCTCCAATTAAAAGACACAGACAGGCAAATTGGATAAATAGTCAAGACCCATCAGGGTGCTGTATTCAGGAAACCCATCTCACGTGCAGAGACACACATAGGCTCAAAATAAAAGGATGGAGGAAGATCTACGAAGCAAATGGAAAACAAACAAAAAAAGAGGCAGGG